CAAATGAGAACTCATGTGCATACAGGTCCCACAGTTTCAGGGGCATATTTCTTTTTTTCTTTTTTTTTTTTTTTTTTTTTGAGACGGAGTCTCGCTCTGTCGCCCAGGCTGGAAGTGCAGTGACGCGATCTCTGCACACTGCAAGCTCCGCCTCCCGGGTTCAGGCCATTCTGCTGCCTCAGCCTCCATAGTAGCTGGGATTACGGGCGCCTGTCACCACGCCCGGCTAATTTTTTTGTACTTTTAGTAGAGACGGGGTTTCGCCGTATTAACCAGGATGGTCTCGATCTCCTGACCTAGTGAACCACCCGCGTCGGCCTCCCAAAGTGCTGGGATTACAGGCGTGAGCCACCGCGCCCGGCCTTCCAGGGGCATATTTCTATAAGTCCCTACTTGGATGTAGCTAAACTCCTCCCCCAGTCTTGGAAGTTAGGACGGTCTAAATCTGTGTCAAAGCTCAGAGCTGGCAAGAGCGAGTGTTCATTACCTGATGGTATATATCCGCGTTTTGGATACCCCCTCCTGCGCACGCGGGGGATAAGTCACTGAAAAACCTAGTCTCACAGGAGTGAGGCTTAGTTCATCGCTTCCTCATTTCTCAAGCTCTGCATAACCTGGCTTGGACAAACCTGATAGGTTTCCACAAACGGCTTCAGCTGTGGATGAGGAAGGCTTCGGGGGAAAAAAAAAGATACTGAGGGGACAAGATCGTTTTCATTAGTTGAGCTATTTTCCTTGTTTTACAAATAGTGGGGAGCAAAGAAAGGATGGGCTTCCCCTTTGCAGCTTGTTGTCTGGTGCCCGAGAGGCCAAAGTGAGGGGCATTTGAGATGTCGTCCAAGAAAAGTGCGAGGCGGGTTTTCCATTAGAAGTCCTACCACATGAAATGAGAAAAACACAATTCTCAGGAACAGCCAAGTTTGCCTTTCTCTGGTCCTTCATTGTTGAAGCCACCTGCTTCCCCCTCCTGCTGCGGGGGCGGAGGCTGTAGGCGGAAGCGCTGCGCGGCGGGAAAGACAACGGGAACTGAGAACCGCTCTCGGCGCGGCGGCGGCTGCTAGGGCCTGCCGCAGCCGCGGCCACTCGGAAAGGGCGGGACTTCCCCGCAGGGCGGGGTGGGGCGGAGCGCTCTATCAGTCCTCCCGGTCGCCCCACTGCGCATGGCACGTTGCGTACTCCCCTCCCAGCAACCGGTCTGGCGGCGGCGCGGCAGTAAAACTGAGGAGGCGGAGCCAAGACGGTCGGGGCTGCTTGCTAACTCCAGGAACAGGTACCTGCCTGGCGGGGTGCCTGGTACGCTGCGCTAACTCAACCTGTTTCTATTTTCCTTTTAGGTTTAAGTTTTTGAAACTGAAGTAGGCCTACACAGTAGGAACTCATGTCATTTCTTGTAAGTAAACCAGAGCGAATCAGGGTGAGTGTTTTTCTATTCTTCTGGCTTTACTAATACTAATTCTCTTTGGGGTTTTCCTCTTTAGCGGTGGGTCTCGGAAAAGTTCATTGTTGAGGGCTTAAGAGATTTGGAACTATTTGGAGGTAAGTACAGTATGGCATTTAGCCATCACTTCCAAAATGCCAACAATCAATTTCTCTACCCCAGAGCAGCCTCCGGGTGACACTCGGAGAAAAGTAAGTGGCTTCCTAGGCCCTAGCACTATGGCTCTACTAACCTATTTTTCTTTTTCTTTTTTAGACCAATGATGCGAGCTCAGAGTCAATAGCATCCTTCTCTAAACAGGAGGTCATGAGTAGCTTTCTGCCAGAGGGAGGGTGTTACGAGCTGCTCACTGTGATAGGTATGTGCAGGGGCCGTCCTTACTCTCCTGCTTCCTTGCGTATGGCATTCCCTTTTTCTTTTAGGCAAAGGATTTGAGGACCTGATGACTGTGAATCTAGCAAGGTACAAACCAACAGGAGAGTACGTGACTGTACGGAGGATTAACCTAGAAGCTTGTTCCAATGAGATGGTAACATTCTTGCAGGTAATAAACCATGAGTGTGTCACATGGAGGGAGGTTCTGACTTCAGCTTCATCATTGCTTCCAGGGCGAGCTGCATGTCTCCAAACTCTTCAACCATCCCAATATCGTGCCATATCGAGCCACTTTTATTGCAGACAATGAGCTGTGGGTTGTCACATCATTCATGGCATACGGTGAGTGGGAAAGGGTTCTTGGTAGAAAGGGGTTTCACTGCCTCCATGCAATCCTTTTCTGCAGGTTCTGCAAAAGATCTCATCTGTACACACTTCATGGATGGCATGAATGAGCTGGCGATTGCTTACATCCTGCAGGGGGTGCTGAAGGCCCTCGACTACATCCACCACATGGGATATGTACACAGGTGCGTTCTTAGGCGGCCTTTCCCATGATTACCTCTCGACATGACACCCTCCCCGCTTCCCCAGGAGTGTCAAAGCCAGCCACATCCTGATCTCTGTGGATGGGAAGGTCTACCTGTCTGGTTTGCGCAGCAACCTCAGCATGATAAGCCATGGGCAGCGGCAGCGAGTGGTCCACGATTTTCCCAAGTACAGTGTCAAGGTTCTGCCGTGGCTCAGCCCCGAGGTCCTCCAGCAGGTCTGTGTGTGGGCCCAGAGGAGCTCCCCTACGGGTAATCTGTGGCCTTTTTTTTCTGGCTTAGAATCTCCAGGGTTATGATGCCAAGTCTGACATCTACAGTGTGGGAATCACAGCCTGTGAACTGGCCAACGGCCATGTCCCCTTTAAGGATATGCCTGCCACCCAGGTAAGCCTGCCGCCCATCGGTTTCCTTCTTGCAGCAGGTTCATCTGACTGCTCCTTCCCTCTAGGGTGAAGACTCTACGGTAAAAGGAATTTGATGCCTTGGAAAGGGAGAGCGGAAACTGTGAGCCCTGCTTTCCAGCCATGGCGAAAGCGGGTACTTTTGTGCAACCCCTCTCCTTTCACGTTGGCCTGGCTAGGGCGGAGCTGCCACGCCAGTGACCAGCGTTTCTTTGGGAAAATTGGACTTACTCCACTTCCACCTTTTCCACTCTTCAAATGATCACATTTGCATATTGGGAACAGTGTATTTGTGAAGAGACTCTCAGGCCTTCCAGGGACCACCCCCCCCCCCCACCCGCTACAGCCCAGGTCCTGGTTCTGTCCTCCCCAGATGCTGCTAGAGAAACTGAACGGCACAGTGCCCTGCCTGTTGGATACCAGCACCATCCCCGCTGAGGAGCTGACCATGAGCCCTTCGCGCTCAGTGGCCAACTCTGGCCTGAGTGACAGCCTGACCACCAGCACCCCCCGGCCCTCCAACGGTGACTCGCCCTCCCACCCCTACCACCGAACCTTCTCCCCCCACTTCCACCACTTTGTGGAGCAGTGCCTTCAGCGCAACCCGGATGCCAGGTATCCCTGCTGGCCTGGGCCTGGGCTTCGGGAGAGCAGAGGGTGCTCAGGAGGGTAAGGCCAGGGTGTGAAGGGACTTACCTCCCAAAGGTTCTGCAGGGGAATCTGGAGCTACACACAGGAGGGATCAGCTCCTGGGTGTGTCAGAGGCCAGCCTGGGGAGCTCTGGCCACTGCTTCCCATGAGCTGAGGGAGAGGGAGAGGGGACCCGAGGCTGAGGCATAAGTGGCAGGATTTCGGGAAGCTGGGGACACGGCAGTGATGCTGCGGTCTCTCCTCCCCTTTCCCTCCAGGCCCAGTGCCAGCACCCTCCTGAACCACTCTTTCTTCAAGCAGGTATCGTAGCCCCTTCGTTCTGGTTCTGGTTCTAGTTCTGGTTCTAACAACTCACAATCCCTTTAGCTTTCTCTCCCCTCCCTTTGAATGAGAGAAACTACCCCGCTTCCGAAGCCCCTGAAAGACACTGCTCCTTCCTCTCATGGAGTTGGCTCCGACAGCCCGTCTGCCACCAGGCCATGGTTCCTTGCCCCATGGTGTCCTGGGACCCAGAGCAACAGGATCTGTCACCCACCTCTCTCTTCTCCCCCAGATCAAGCGACGTGCCTCAGAGGCTTTGCCCGAATTGCTTCGTCCTGTCACCCCCATCACCAATTTTGAGGGCAGCCAGTCTCAGGACCACAGTGGAATCTTTGGCCTGGTAACAAACCTGGAAGAGCTGGAGGTGGACGATTGGGAGTTCTGAGCCTCTGCAAACTGTGCGCATTCTCCAGCCAGGGATGCAGAGGCCACCCAGAGGCCCTTCCTGAGGGCCGGCCACATTCCCGCCCTCCTGGGCAGATTGGGTAGAAAGGACATTCTTCCAGGAAAGTTGACTGCTGACTGATTGGGAAAGAAAATCCTGGAGAGACACTTCACTGCTCCAAGGCTTTTGAGACACAAGGGAATCTCAACAACCAGGGATCAGGAGGGTCCAAAGCCGACATTCCCAGTCCTGTGAGCTCAGGTGACCTCCTCCGCAGAAGAGAGATGCTGCTCTGGCCCTGGGAGCTGAATTCCAAGCCCAGGGTTTGGCTCCTTAAACCCGAGGACCGCCACCTCTTCCCAGTGCTTGCGACCAGCCTCATTCTATTTAACTTTGCTCTCAGATGCCTCAGATGCTATAGGTCAGTGAAAGGGCAAGTAGTAAGCTGCCTGCCTCCCTTCCCTCAGACCTCTCCCTCATAATTCCAGAGAAGGGCATTTCTGTCTTTTTAAGCACAGACTAAGGCTGGAACAGTCCATCCTTATCCCTCTTCTGGCTTGGGCCCTGACACCTAAGTCTTTCCCACGGTTTATGTGTGTGCCTCATTCCTTTCCCACCAAGAATCCATCTTAGCGCCTCCTGCCAGCTGCCCTGGTGCTTTCTCCAAGGGCCATCAGTGTCTTGCCTAGCTTGAGGGCTTAAGTCCTTATGCTGTGTTAGTTTCGTTGTCAGAACAAATTAAAATTTTCAGAGACGCTGCTGGAGAATGGCATTGTGTCTGCGTCAGCTCAGGGGCTAC